CATCCTCTTCAGACCTGTTTATGGTGTGATTTGAGGCATTCTTCCTGGCTGTGGACCCCACACAAGATTCACTAGCCCTCCCAGTGACTCTAGGATCTACCTTCAAATGTTTGCATAAATTTCCTTTTAAGTCAGCCTGAGTCTGTTTCTGCTGCTTTACAAAGAAGACCCTTACTGAATCACCACTAAGTGCTGGGGGAGAGGACACAGAGGACAGAGGGCCCACATATTTGTTTCTCAACACATTAAAAGGGGGTCTTTGGGCCAGGCATGGTGGCTCACACCTGTAATCCTAACACTTTGGGAGGCCAAGGCAGGGGGATCGCTTGAGGGCAGGACTAGCCTAGACAACACAGAATCTACAAAAAAAAAAAAAAATTAGCCAGGGGTGGTGGTGCATGCCTGTAGTCCCAGCTACTCAGGAAGCTGAGGCTGCAATGACCTGCAATCTTGCCACTGCATTCCAGCCTGGGTGATAGAGACCCTGTCAAAAAAGGGGGGAAGGCAGGTGTCTTTGGATTCAAAACTGGAGTACAAAAAGTTAATAACAGACAATTTATTTATTCGCTGCATTAGAATGTGTTGTTTACTAACTTTTCTCATCTCTACACAAAGCCACTTCTCCTTCTGCTGTTCTTTGTTCCCAGCAGTTACTGGCCCAGAGTGGCACCCAGAGCAGGTACCCTAGACAGTGACTGAACTGTTCTGAAAAATCCAAGTACGAATTATTTGTCAAACAATACTCCTTCCTGGAAATATGTGCTAGGTGTAAATCAAAATCTCACCCAGAAACATCTAACACCTATGACAACTGTAAAATCCATGGAAAAAAAAAAGATATGCACATTTCTAAATGTGCTCCAGGCCAAAATCTCAATGTTAAATGGTGAAGCCATCCTTGCACAATTTCAAAAAGTTCCTGATTATGGTTCCTTCATAAGAGGTTCCTCTCTTCAGCTCTTCTTCCCTTCTGAAAAAAGAAAGCCAACTTTCCTTTCAAATACACACCCCAACCCGCCCCGGCATACACAGAAATGGGGACTGCGAGCAGAAGCAACATCGCTCGCCATCTGCAAACCAATCTCATTCTATTTTGTGTCGGTAAGGTTCTTTTTCTTCTCCTCCTTCATTTTCCATTAACCCACTCATCTGCTTCCTCCCACAGGTGCTGTGGGCGCCTGTACTCTCTCTGTCACACAACCGTGGTACCTAGAAGTGGACTACACTCATGAGGCCGTCACCATAAAGTGTACCTTCTCCGCAACCGGATGCCCTTCTGAGCAACCAACATGCCTGTGGTTTCGCTACGGTGCTCACCAGCCTGAGAACCTGTGCTTGGACGGGTGCAAAAGTGAGGCAGACAAGTTCACAGTGAGGGAGGCCCTCAAAGAAAACCAAGTTTCCCTCACTGTAAACAGAGTGACTTCAAATGACAGTGCAATTTACATCTGTGGAATAGCATTCCCCAGTGTGCCGGAAGCGAGAGCTAAACAGACAGGAGGAGGGACCACACTGGTGGTAAGAGGTCAGTCAGCGAGGCTTTATTTCAGTGCATCATCAATGTGCTTCTTTCTGTTTTTGTCATTAAGAAATTAAGCTGCTCAGCAAGGAACTGCGGAGCTTCCTGACAGCTCTTGTATCACTGCTCTCTGTCTATGTGACCGGTGTGTGCGTGGCCTTCATACTCCTCTCCAAAGTAAGTCAAATCCTCTTGCATGGAATGTCCCTTGTTTCATAGACTTTCCTTCTCTTCTTGGCAGTCAAAATCCAACCCTCTAAGAAACAAAGAAATAAAAGAAGACTCACAAAAGGTACAGACCAACACTTGAAAAATATTTTTTAAAGAGAATTTTTTTTTCTCATTTGTCTTTATAGAAGAAGAGTGCTCGGCGTATTTTTCAGGAAATTGCTCAAGAACTATACCATAAGAGACATGTGGAAACAAATCAGCAATCTGTAAGTGTAAAATGTCAAAAAAAAATGTAAATAAACATGGCTTTCTATTTATTTATTATTGCAGGAGAAAGATAACAACACTTATGAAAACAGAAGAGTACTTTCCAACTATGAAAGGCCATAGAAACGTTTTAATTTTCAATGAAGTCACTGAAAATCCAACTCCAGGAGCTATGGCAGTGTTAATGAACATATATCATCAGGTCTTAAAAAAAAATAAAGGTAAACTGAAAAGACAACTGGCTACAAAGAAGGATGTCAGAATGTAAGGAAACTATAACTAATAGTCATTACCAAAATACTAAAACCCAACAAAATGCAACTGAAAAATACCTTCCAAATTTGCCAAGAAAAAAAATTCTATTTTAAACTTGTATCCTGAGTCTGTTTCATTCAACATGAGATGTGTGATGACTGCCATCCTGAAGATCTGAAGCCAAACCATGTGCCTCAGTCTTGAGTGGAAGAATCACCTTTATGGTTTGTGGAAATCATGGCACAATTAAAATAAGTTGGGAGGGACAACGTGACAAAATTTGAGTTAGAGACATTCATTTTGAAAAGCACCTTAGTAAAGTTATTTCCTCTGATGTTGTAATGGGGCAGTGGGGTAACGCACATTTGCCTGCCAGGGTATGCAAAGTAACTTACATCATGCTATCAGCAAAATGAGAATAATATAGTGGCTAGAGTAAGACCATAAAAGCCAAAATACAGAAAATCCAAAGCTGAAGGTTAAACAGAGGTAACTTCAGAACAAATAAGCCACAACGGACTCTAGATGTCAGTGTTGTGCCAAATAACAGCACCAGGGAAGATGTGGGCAACACATCTACTTTACAAGCACGTTTGTAATACTGATTTTTTTTCTTTTCTTTTTTTTTTTTTTTTGAGACAGAGTCTCGTTCTGTTGCCCAGGGTGGAGTGCAGTGGTGCAATCTCGGCTCACTACAACCTCCACCTCCCGGGTTCATGCCATTCTTCTGCCTCAGTTTCCCAAGTAGCTGGGATTACAGGTACGCACCACCACGCCCGGCTAATTTTTTTTTTTTTTTTTTTTTGTATTTTTAGTAGAGACGGGGTTTCACCATGTTGGCCAGGCTGGTCTCAAACTCAAGACCTCAGATGATCTGCCTGAAATGGCCTCCCAAAGTGCTGGGATTACAGGCGTGAGCCACCGCGCACAGTCTATAATACTGATTTTTAACCAATTTAGGAGGGAAATGTCAGATAGGAGGCATGGTACAAGGATATTTATGGAATTCATTACCACTTCACTAAGAAAACATGATATAAATTGTCCTTTGAAAGCTACTTTGGTATAAAAAAATCTAAAGTGCCCATAAGTATGCATTCATTATTAGACACAAATTACAACCTTACAACCTACTATGTTTATTTCATTAAAGTGTCTCTTTTAGGCCGGGTGTGGTGGCTCACGCCTGTAATCCCAACACTTTGGGAGGCTGAGGCAGGTGAATCATGAGATCAGGAGTTCGAGACCAGCCTGAACAACATGATGAAACCCGTCTCTACTAAAAATACAAAAAAATTTAGCGGGGTTTGGTGGCACACACCTGTAATCCCAGCTATTTGGGAGGCTGAGGCAGGAGATCACTTGAACCCAGGATGCGGAGGTTGCAGTGAGCTGAGATCACGCCACTGCACCCCAGCCTAGGTGACAGAGCAAGACTGTCTCAAAAATAAATAAATAAATAAATAAATAAATAAAATAAAGTGTTTCTTTTAAACTGGTATTGCCTAAGGTGTATTCTTTATAAAACTTAGAATTGTTAAATATTTTAAGATTCCTTTGAAAGTGTTTTTGCATTGATGGTTTAAATCAGTGATATCAAACTTTCCTGATCCTATGTGCCCAGAAAAATGGGCAGGGGAAAGGAGGCAGCATGGAACCTCATTTTTTTGTGTGTATCTGTGTGTACACGTGAGTGCACATGTGTATATGTGTGGGGCCACATGTGTTTTGTATACGGTATATGCATGAAAATGTACCTTTGTACCTTATACACAAAAACAAATTAAACAATGGCATAAGCAGCAATATAAATAAAAAATGCTAATACTTTCCTGCCATATTCCAAAATAAACTGTCTTGTGTACTCTGCAGTGTGTACTTCCC